GAAAAAAGCCTCGGATGGCTCCGAAGCTCCTGGCCCAGCTTCCAGGGGTTGGTGGCCCAGGACCGCCCCTGCACGCGGCCTCGGGTGCCTGCTCCAGGCAGACCTGCTTCTCTGGCCCATTCTCGGCACCAATCACTGTCCCATCCGCCCGTCAGCCAAGTCCTCTGAGTTCTTCCCGGAGCCCAGCACCCTGATGCAATTGTCCCTGCTCTGAAAACCCTCAGCAATCTATTGGGTCTTCAGTAGCATCTACTCTTTCTAGAAATGTCGAACAAGGTTTTTCGATTGTGCTGCACGTGTGGCAGACACAGAAACGGAAACGACCTTCCAGAGAACTGGCCAAAGGACGGGAGCTGCTCCAGTAACTGAAGGGCACAGACTGAGCGCTTCTGATGGAGTCGGGGAGGTCGCCGGCCCATCCACCGGCTGCCCGAGGGCCTCCCACTGACCTCCCCCGGCCGCCCTCCGAGGGGCCTCTGCTGACCTCGCCGTGCTGGGCACGCTCGGCTTTAGCGGGAAGCTGGGGGTCAGGTTCAAGGCTGTGAGGAGCCACTTCAGCCCGGGAATCTGAATTTTTTCTTCAAAAGCGCCTGTCCCCACAATGGGTTTGTACTGGGGAAAAAACCCACACACGGGATGAGGTGCCCGGCTTCTGTGAGGGTTCTGAGCACTTCGTTTTTCTTCCCTTTAGATTCTGACAACTGTGGACTAAAAGGGTTGCAGGCCCAGTGCCGGAATTCCAGTATCACCTTCCACCAGGCTCCTCACACGTCGACATGGCCCCCACTTGGTGGTCTGGCAGGCGTCGGCGGTTGGGGACGGCGCCCCGGGGACCCCGCGGCCCTAGCCTTCCCCGGCGCCCCGCGAACGCCCTCCGCGGCCCCAGCAGCTGAGCGCCTGGGTCCCTGAGAGGCACCCCAGGAGGGCGGCGCGGGCGGGTAACGTCACACACGCGCCGCATCCTGGATGCGCGTGCGCGGCAGCGGCCGAGACTCCGTTTCCCAGGGAGCCGCGCGGCGCGTCCACTTCCGGCAGGCGGCGGGGCCCGGAAGCGGCGCGCGGGGCCGGCGAATCCCGCGGCGCCAGGTGGGAGCGGGGCCGGAGCATGCGGGGCGGCCGGCGGTCTGCGGCGCGCGGCGCATTCGTTCCCCCGCGGCGGTGGCGGTGGCGCGCGGCGGCTCTCCAGTGAGCGGCGGAGCCCGGAGCGGCGGGCTGGGCGCCGGGCGGGCGGGGCTCGCGGCTGAGAGGCGGGCGGGCCGGGGGCGCCGGGCGCGGGGCCGCCATGTGGAGCGGCCGCAGCTCCTTCACCAGCTTGGTGGTGGGCGTGTTCGTGGTCTACGTGGTGCACACCTGCTGGGTCATGTACGGCATCGTCTACACCCGCCCGTGCTCCGGCGACGCCAACTGCATCCAGCCCTACCTGGCGCGGCGGCCCAAGCTGCAGGTGAGCGTCCGCGGGGCCGGGGGCCGGGCGGGCGAGCTGACTCTCGACGCCCCCTCCTTTCCAGCTGAGCGTGTACACCACGACGAGGTCCCACCTGGGTGCTGAGAACAACATCGACCTGGTCTTGAATGTGGAAGACTTTGATGTGGAGTCCAAATTTGAAAGGTATGGGCGTAGGACAAAATGCCAGTGAAAGGTGTATGTAGTGGAAATGATTGTTCTGTTTCAGGACAGTTAATGTTTCTGTACCAAAGAAAACGAGAAACAATGGGACGCTGTATGCCTACATCTTCCTCCATCACGCTGGGGTCCTGCCGTGGCACGACGGGAAGCAGGTGCACCTGGTCAGTCCTCTGACCACCTACATGGTCCCCAAGCCAGAAGAAATCAACCTGCTCACCGGGGAGTCTGATACACAGGTGAGGGTCTTCATGGGTTACTGATAACAGGCCAGCATTGGCCTCTGTTTTCCTCACTTAACAGCAGATCGAGGCGGAGAAGAAGCCGACGAGTGCCCTGGATGAGCCAGTGTCCCACTGGCGACCGCGGCTGGCGCTGAACGTGATGGCGGACAACTTTGTCTTTGACGGGTCCTCCCTGCCTGCCGATGTGCATCGGTACATGAAGATGTAAGTGGGGCCCCAGAGCTGGAGCGCCGGGGGCTGACTTTGGAAAGTTGTGCTTTAATCCCAGGATCCAGCTGGGGAAAACCGTGCATTACCTGCCCATCCTGTTCATCGACCAGCTCAGCAACCGCGTGAAGGACCTGATGGTGAGTGACACCTCTGCCCGCTGGTTGTGCAGGGCAGGGCCCTCAGTGTGGCTTTCTTCATCAGGTCATAAACCGCTCCACCACCGAGCTGCCCCTCACCGTGTCCTACGACAAGGTCTCACTGGGGCGGCTGCGCTTCTGGATCCACATGCAGGACGCCGTGTACTCCCTGCAGCAGTTCGGTATGTGCCGCACACGGCCGGCGCCTGGGTGATTTTATATTGTATGTTTTTTTTTCCTTGACAGGGTTTTCAGAGAAAGATGCTGATGAGGTGAAAGGAATTTTTGTAGATACCAACTTATACTTCCTGGCGCTGACCTTCTTTGTCGCAGCGTTCCATGTGAGTCATCCACCGGGGGGCTTGCCGCAGGCATGTGAGTTGCTGTCGTGTGTGTTCTCTCTAGCTTCTCTTTGATTTCCTGGCCTTTAAAAATGACATCAGTTTCTGGAAGAAGAAGAAGAGCATGATCGGCATGTCCACCAAGGCAGGTAGGCCCCCCGAGCGTGGCCCTGCTCAGATAACCCCCTCCCAGCCCGACCATCCTGTCCCCAGTGCTCTGGCGCTGCTTCAGCACCGTGGTCATCTTTCTGTTCCTGCTGGACGAGCAGACGAGCCTGCTGGTGCTGGTCCCGGCGGGTGTTGGAGCCGCCATTGAGGTGAGTTCCGGGCAGTGACCTGAACTGTCTGATAAAGGAACTATTTCCTGATTTCTCCCCTCAGCTGTGGAAAGTGAAGAAGGCATTGAAGATGACTATTTTTTGGAGAGGCCTGATGCCCGAATTTCAGGTAGGATTTAGTTGTAATGGCTGAACCCCAAGTATTAATATCACTGTGTTGAATTTCACAACAGTTTGGCACTTACAGCGAATCTGAGAGGAAAACCGAGGAGTACGATACTCAGGTAAGTCACTTGTGATTCAGGGCACGTGCATGCTCTAACTGGAAGCCATCTTTGTTCCCTGCAGGCCATGAAGTACTTGTCATACCTGCTGTACCCTCTCTGTGTCGGGGGTGCTGTCTATTCACTCCTGAATATCAAATATAAGAGGTAGGAGGCCGCACACGCTTCCCCTGCTGCGTAAATAGGACTTCTCCTTTTTTTTCCGTTTCAGCTGGTACTCCTGGTTAATCAACAGCTTCGTCAACGGTGAGTCCATGTGCTTCCCTGCTTCAGTACTAGCACCTCGTGAGTGCTGTCTGTCTTTCTGCAGGGGTCTATGCCTTTGGTTTCCTCTTCATGCTGCCCCAGCTCTTTGTGAACTACAAGGTAAGGCGGTGTGTGCTGCCCGCGGCCCGGCCCAGCTGACCTGGGCCTGTCTCTCCTGTTTCAGTTGAAGTCAGTGGCACATCTGCCCTGGAAGGCCTTCACCTACAAGGTGAGTGTGACAGCCGGTGAGGAATCCCTTCTGGGGTTCACCCTCCTCCCGTCTGGCCCTGCAGGCTTTCAACACCTTCATTGATGACGTCTTTGCCTTCATCATCACCATGCCCACGTCTCACCGGCTGGCCTGCTTCCGGGACGACGTGGTGTTTCTGGTCTACCTGTACCAGCGGTGGTGAGTGCGGCTGCGTATGCTCGGCCGTTGCTGTTTGCTGATGTGCTCATTTGTGTCATTGCAGGCTTTATCCTGTGGATAAACGCAGAGTGAACGAGTTTGGGGAGTCCTACGAGGAGAAGGCCACGCGGGCGCCCCACACGGACTGAAGGCCGCCCGGGCTGCCGCCAGCCAAGTGCAACTTGAATTGTCAATGAGTATTTTTGGAAGCATTTGGAG